TGTTTGGCAGCAGCTGAGACAAGCAGCCTGTGACAGAAGACAGCCTCCAGGGACCAGGTCAGTGCGTGTGGCCGTGCAAGGAGCAGTGGCCCTGGCTCCAGATGCTAGGGAAAGCTGGGCAGAAGGCAAAAAAATATAGAGGACTGTCCGAGGAGCTCGGGAGGGAGCCAGGAGTGAGGCAAGCAGCATTCCCTGACATTTCTGCCTAAGCAAGGGCTCTGCAGGCCAGGAGGAGACTGTCACCCACAACGGAATGTCCTTCTTTGGAAGCAGCTGAGGACCTGGAAAACCAGCAGTTCCTCTTTCCAGCGTTGGACAAGGACATGAGAAAGACCCACAGCAACAAGCTGGAGAATAGCTCCCTCTGTGACATTGAAGCAAGAAGAAAAGGCATGGAGAGATTTGGCTACTTTGTTTGTTCTTCTAAAGGAACACCTGGTTTTAACCGTCAACTGAAATGGCCGTGTGTGGTACATTAAGTTCAGTAAGAATATACACTTTCAGCTATCTGCTAACAGAATCAAGGTAACTTTGCGGTTTTGTTTCAAAAAAAGTTTTCTAATTTTGGTGGCATTGATTTTGTAGATTCTCACTGATACCCAACTATAAGGGAGAGATGTTTACTTGTTTGAAATTCATCTGAGTCCAAATAATATAACCTGGGTTTTAAACGTTCACCGCTAATTTTTTTAAAGACACTGTAAATTATTTAAAAGAAAATGCCTTCTGGCCAGGCACGGTGGTTCATGCCTGTAATCCCAGCACTTTGGGAGGCTGAGGCGGGTGGATCACTTGAGGTCAGGAGTTCAAGACCAGCCTCGCCAACATGGTGAAACCCCCATCTCTACTAAAAATACAAAAATTAGCCAGGCATGGTGGCATACAATGTAATCTCAGCTACTTGGTAGGCTGAGGCAGGAGAATCACTTGAACCTGGGAGGTTGCAGTGAGCGGAGATCGCACCACTGTGTTCCAGCCTGGGCGACAGAGCGAGACTCTGTCTCAAAAAAAAAGAAAAAAAAAAAAAGCCTTCTAAATATTTTCATGAAGGTGCAATAGATCTCCAGGGCACATGTTGCTAAACATGAATCATTTGCTTCATTGATAATTATATTTTAAGATAAATGTTATTGTATTTAGGGTTTACAACGTATTACGGGATATGTATAGACAGGAAACGGGTTACTATAGTGAAGCAAGTTAACATATCCATCATGTTACAGTTACTTTTTTGTGTGACAAGAGGAGCTAAAAATATACTTATTTAACAACAGTTCCTAATGCACTACAATGTTATTAACTACAATCCTCATGTTACTCTAGCCTTGCTGACCCCCCCTCACCTGCTACTTTGTATCCTTTGAACTCTACTTCCTCCTTTTCTCTCTCCCTTCCTTCCATCCGTCCCAAACCCCTGGTAACCACTATTTTCTTCTCTTATCTCTGTTTTTTTAATTCCGCATGTAAGTGAGATCATGCAGTATTTTTCTTTCTGTGTCTGACTTACTTTGCTTAGCATAATGTCCTCCAGGCCCGACCATGTTGTGGGAAATGGCAGGACCTCCTGATTCCCTTTTTAGAGACAGTGCTCACTGTGGCCAGGCCTTTCTTAATATCGTGCTTCACACTGGATATGGTGCTGTGTTCTTTGCAAAAGGATTTCACTTTTTTAGGTTAAAAAACAACCATCAACAAGGGACAAGATGTGTCCTAGCAGCCACTCAAGGAGAGAGGCTCCGAATCAGTGGTCAGGAGAGTCAGCTCTGGGGTTGGCCACTGGTGGCCTGCACGGCTGAGGGCTGGTCCCTCCACACAGGGACACCGGGCCCACTTCTGAAAACCACATTTCAGGGTGTCTTTGACAGTCAAGAAGTGGGGAGCAACTGAAGATATTTGGCCTGAAATGGGGGACCTCTGGGGGGGACAAGATCACTCTGCTCCAATATCTGAAGGCCAACTGCATCCCTCGGATGGCTTTAATTTAAAAGAATTCTTTTGAAATAGAAAATAACAAGTGTTGGTGAGCATATGGAGAGATTGGAACACTCATACATGGCTGGTAGGAATGTAAACTGGTGCAGCCGCTGTGGAAAACAGTTTGGTGGCTCCTCAAACCGTTAAAACATAGAATTACCATATGACCCAGCAGTTCCACTCCTTGGTCTATACCCAAGAGAAATGAAAACATATGTCCCTGCAGAAACTTATGTTAACTTATGAACAATGTTCACAGCAGCGTTATTCATAATAGCCAAAATATGGAAGCGACCCAAGCACCCATCAGTGGATGAATGAAGAAAATGTGGTACCATATGTATATATATAGGAATATTATTCAGTCTTAAAGAGGAAGCAAATTCTGAAATATGCCCGAATGTGGAGGGACCTCGAAAGCATTATGCTAAATGAAAGACGCCATGGCAAAAGGTTGTATAGTCCCTCTCTGTGAATATCCAGAAAAAGAAAATCCCTTGAGACAGGGAATTGGGGGAGGTGGGAGTGAGAGCATAGCTCAGTGGGTACAGGCTGTTTCTCTGAGGAAATAAGAAGGTTTTGAATCCAGAGAAAGGTGGTAGTTGCACAACATTATGAATGCAGTGAACACCACTGAATTGTACATTTTTAAATGGTTAATTCTATGTTATGTGAATTTTACCTCAATTTAAACAATAATCTGAGGGCTGTCATTCTGTGTGACCCCTGGACATATGGCAAGAGGAAATGAGTAGAAGCTCCAGGAGCACAGCAGGGAGGAGGGAGAGCAGTATTTTTGCTCAGCAGGAAAAACTGACTCATAAATACAACTAGTAGGAAATTGAAGAGGCCGCCCAAGAAAGCAGCAAGTGCAGGGGACTGTAGAGTGCCTGTCGGGTGCTGCACTCAACCCCGAGAGCAGCAGTTCTCACCCCGAGGACACGTGGGATTCACTTGGTGGCACAAGAAAGCCACACTTGGGCCCCACCCCAGGGATGCTGACGCTGTTGGCCTAAGGTGTGGACTGGGCATCCGGACAAAGGCCCCTGGTGTCTTAGCTTTAGGTGGAAACAGATGACCTTTTGTGTCCCTCCCATCCTACCTCGGCCCCAACAGGGATTTCTGTTTTAATGACTGTGGTGCCTGCGAGCCTAGGATCATCACTGTTCAGTGTGAGTGGTGTACCCACAGCATCCGCCTCACCTGGAAGCTGGCTGGGAATGCAGCGTCTCCCCTCCCCACCCCCGCCCAGTCAGAATCCATACTTTAGCAAGATCCCAGGGGACCTGTGTGCCCATCTGAGTTTCAGAAGTGCTGCTGGGCCGGGGCATGGGGGCTCACCCCTGTGCTCCCAGCACTTTGGGAGGCCAAGGCAGGCAGATCACTTGAGGCCAGGAGTTTGAGACCAGGCTGGCCAACGTGGCGAAACCCCATCTCTAGTAAAAATACAAAAATTAGTCAGGCGTGGTGGCAGGTGCCTGTAATCCCAGCTACTCGGAAGGCTGAGGCAGGAGAATCACTTGAACCCAGGAGGCGGAGGTTGCGGTGAGCTGAGATCACAGCACTGCACTCCAGCCTGGGCCACAGAGTGAGACTTCATCTCAAAAAAAAAAAAAGTGCTGCTGTCGATCTTTATTTACAAGACACTTCGAGGTGCTTTTCCTCATTTTATCTTCTGAACAATCGCTGGTTTGTTCAGCTGTTTGACAGGGGAGGAAGTCCAGGCGCAGAGGGCTTCACTCACTCCACATGCCACGGACAGTGCTGGTCTCCCACGTGCCCCATTCAGGGCCTTCTCCCCCAGGTCCAGGGCCTGCTTCAGCTCTCTGTGACACCCACCACCTCCCTCATGTGCTCGCAGTGCCCTGCCCGGAGCCCAGGCTGGGTAATTATTGGGTATGCTGAAACTGCTGGGGCTGGGGAGACCCCGTGCCTCAGCTTGGAGCCTGATGCCATGGGAATCCTCAATGCATGGCTCAGCTTGTCATTAGCTTTTCCCTTTCTTTTTTCATTCTTTGTTTTGAAATAATTATAGATTCAAAGGAAGTCACCAAGAGGTTCAAGTTCAGTGTACCCACCACCTGGTTTCCCCCAGTGGCAACATCTTAACGTCACTATAGCACAATATCACCCCCAGGAAGGCGGCACTGCCACAGGGGCCTGTAGAATTGTGTCATTTGCCACATTTGTGGATTTGCGTAACCACCACCCATTTCTTTCCTTGACTTAAAACAAAAAAACAAACAGCCGGGCGCAGTGGCTCATGCCTGTAATCCCAGCACTTTGGGAGGCCAAGGTGGGCGGATCACAAGGTCAGGAGTTCGAGACCATCCTGGCTAACACAGTGAAACCCCATCTCTACTAAAAATACAAAAAAAATTAGCCGGGCGTAGGTGGTGCATGCCTGTAGTCCCAGCTACTCGGGAGGCTGAGGCAGGAGAATGGCGTAAAACCCGGGAGGCGGAGGTTGCAGTGAGCCGAGATCGCACCACTGCGCTCCAGCCTGGGAGACAGAGCGAGACTCCGTCTCAAAACAAACAAACAAACAAAAAACGATGGGGTCCCCGAAAACACACTTTATAAAGACTGATTTCCTGCTGGCAGGAGAGAGAGCTGCTGTACATCACAAAGCAAGGCGGCCCACTAGAGTGGTATGGTCAGCGACCTCTGCCTTGCCTGGGTGAAGTGTCTCTCTCTCTGTCTCTGTCTCTCTCTCACACGCACACATGCACGCACACACATGCCATGCACTTTCTCTGTGGAAGACTTCAAAGTGTTTGGTGGCTGTTCTGAGACCTGTTCCTCCTCGGCTGGGCTAGGGGAGGGGCCCACTCCTTTTACCTGTGTTTCTTTTTAGAGGAGAAACTGACACAAAGTCAGATAGTCTTGGGGATGGAAGTTGCTCTCATCTGTAAGAAAAGGAAACTGACCTAACCAGCAGGTAATCACTTGAAATCACTTGTGTCCCGTGCTGGAAACAGCTCCACAGCAGTGTCTATGATGGATTGGAACCTACACAGCTAGAGGAAGAATTTGCATCCAGAAACCACAGGAGCAGATGACCCACAAGTGTAGCTATTTTACTTCTTTCATGTTAAATTCCAAATAAAAGGATGATTATCTTTGAACTGACCCCAGTCCAAAGTACAAATGCCTGGCTGAGATCCACCAAGGCCAGATGTTGTCATCAGTGACTGGGTTTATGCCAGGCTATCGGTGAACTGGGTCAGAGATGGTGCAGGCAAGGTTGCTGGGTCAGGGCAGGTTCACAGCCCAGTCATTCCTAACCAAGAACATCAGCACCTGACTGGAGGGTGGGAATGAGGTTCCTGACCTGCTGACTCATTTGCAGAGTGGTGTGTCAGAGCCACACACGGTAGCAGCATAAACCTGAACTTCAGGTAACCACACGCCATGGGATGCTGCAGATTTATGTGCCCACTGCTTGCAGCTGAGAGGACCAGCATGAATGGCTCTAATTTGTCACCATGGCACAGTCACAGATGGAGAATGCTCTGTCATAACCAGCGCTCCCAGTCTCCATAGGTTCTTAGCACCCTTCCCCATCCATGTTTACCTGTACAGCCACCTGTGCAGGTCATTCTTGCCCAGAATAGTACATGAGCTAAACAGCCATCTTCAGGTGGTTATAAAACCTCATATTTATATGAGGTTTCATAGTTTACAAAAGTTACTTCTTATTCCACCTAATGAAGAAACCACAGTCCAGAAAAGTTTGGTGCCTCCCCCGAGGCCACCTACCTGGTCAGTGATGGATCAGCACCACAGTTCCCATCTTCTCATTACACCTCCCTACTGGTTAGGCCCCAGCCCACACAGAGAAGTGTTTCTGTTTCACCCCTGGAGAGGGCCCTGAAGCATCTTGTGAGTTTGTGGAAAGAGAAGAGGAGCAGCTCTTGCTTCCGTGGGGAGCACAGCCAGACTCCTGTCTTCATGTCCTGTCCCTTAAATGCCCTCCAAAACCGGGGGCAGGTGCTCGAGAGAACTTGACCCTGATTCCGGATTATGGGGTTTTCTAAACTCAGTACTGTGGCTGAGATCTGTGGGGCATTTTGCAAGCTGCTTGCTTTTGTGTGAAACCCCTATATTTGTCAGTATTTTAAGTTTCTGTGAGGCTGTTCTTGAATTCAGTTCCTTTCTCTTTGCCTAAATGCAAGCCACACCCTCATCTCCTCCCGTTGACCATATAAGAGGTCTCAAGGGCACTGAGGAACTTAGCAGAAAGCAAACAGTACCTTCAGAAGATTAAAAAAAAATTATTGCATTTGTTTTTCTACAACCAAGATAAGAGACAGTAGATAAAGGAATGTGTATGTCTTGTACAGCTCACTAGCCCCACCATCTCTGATACGGACCAGTTCTTCCTGCCCCTTGAATAAGTATCCCTTGTCTTATCATAGTTTACATCCTGCTGTGATGCCATGTGACATACATGCTCTCGCACACACATTATTAAGACTTCACTCCTTGTGATCAAGGCTGAGAAAGATTGTGGTGGTGTTATTGTTAATATAAGATTTATGACCTCAAAATGTTTGCAAGCTTGGGGTCAGAGATGGAGCATTCCTCAGAGGGAGTCAGCCTGGGGTCCTTCTTACATAGACATGAACATAGTTTCTCCAGAGCAAGGCAGAATACACAGTTTAAACCATGGGAAGGAGGAAAGACTCAAAGGAGTGATTTAGTAAGAGTATAGGTAAAGAAGGGAGAAAATATTAGTATTTCTAGGAGAGTTAGAAGGACTTAGTACTTCTGCCGTTTTGTTTTAAAATATATTTTTTTAATATATAAAGAGACATCTTGGCTCTCCCTAACGAAAATGGCCTAAGATCCTTTATATATATATATAATTTTTTTTTTTTTGAGACGGAGTCTCACTCTTTCACCCAGGCTAGAGCGCAGTGGCACAGTCTTGGCTCACTGCAAGCTTCACCTTCTGGGTTCACGCCATTCTCCTGCCTCAGCCTCCCGCGTAGCTGGGACTACAGGTGCCCACCAGCACGCCCAGCTAATTTTTTTTGTATTTTTAGTAGAGATGGGGTTTCACCCTGTTAGCCAGGATGGTCTCTGTCTCCTGACCTCATGATCCGCCTGCCTCGGCCTCCCAAAGTGCTGGGATTACAGGCGTGAGCCACCGCGCCCAGCCGATCCTTTGTATTCTTAATGAAAGAGGGAATGAATTGCAATGAATATGTACTGCTTCTCCAGAAAACAGAAAAATTTTTAATGTTTTTATTTAAACCAGACATATACTTTTTTATTTATTTCCTTGTTGGTTTCTTTTTCTTCCAAATAGGTTGCAAAAATGAAATTTCTGTTTAAATTTATAACATGCAAGAGTATATGTGTATGTGGCCTTGGAATGATTATTTAGTTTTGTTCCAAAGATCTGATAGTTTTTAAATGAACTCTATAATTTAGGGTACTCTGGGAATTGAAAACTTCGTGCTTTATTTAGGTAAAGATATCCTGAATTGCTTACTTAAGTAAGTCAAGTAAATGGAACGTTCTTTGTGATAATGCTGTTGCATTATAAGAAATGCTTTGAATCATAGGTAGGACTAATGTATAGCCTATTTATTTATTTATGAGATGGAGTCTTGCTCTGTCACCCAGACTGGCATGCAATGGTGTGATCTTAGCTCACTGCAACCTCCCCCAGCCAGGTTCAAGTGATTCTTCTGCCTCAGCCTCCTGAGTAGCTGGGATTACAGGCACCTGGCTAATTTTTCTATTTTTAGTAGAGACAGCCTAGCCATGTTGGCCAGGCTGGCCTCAAACTCCCGACCTCAGGTGATCTGCCTGCCTCAGCCTCCCAAAGTACTGGGATTACAGGCATGAGCCACCGAACCCGGCTAGCCAATTTATTTTAACAGCATTTCACTTTCAATTTTGTTAAATTTGGCTAGACATGTAAAATCATTTATTTAAAATTTAAAAATCCAAACTTCTCCCTATTTTGTCCAGAATTTCAAAATTGCAGTGAGTTGTGGTCGCCTGGAAACCAGGTGTATGATACTTTGTTAAGCACACTAATTGGCAGCTTGGAGTTTTGCATTGCAGAAGGCTCGTTAGTGAGGGTGGGTGGGAATCCACACTCCTCCAATTAGTGGGCCCCCAAGCCACTCGCACATTTAAAGTATGATTCACTTTACCCAAGTTTGTTTGTCTTCAGCTCTTCAGGAAAACACTGTTACACAAGCCAAGGTCTCCTATCCAGCAACCTTTTGGATCCCGAGGTCTGCACATAAAAGGACTTGCTCTGCAGGCTCCCTGGTAGCTGGTGAATATCTTGGGAATTTAAATATGAAGATAGTTGATGTCCATAGCTAGGATCTGTTATTTAAATGTAGAAGCATTTAAATATGCCTTTGGAGTTGTTTTTTTGCATTGTGATAGTAGCCACCACCTGAGCTAACAATTCATTGAGTTTTATGCTGTCCCACATTCTAGCTGCTTTAAGGGATTGTGTTCTCAGGTCTCACAGATGGCCTGTGAAGGGGAGAAACTGAGGCAGAGAGGGTTAGGAACTTGCCTAAGCTAGTTAAGCAACAGTCACGATTAGAAGCCAGGATCTTTCAGGACTGTTCCCACGTTATGCGAGAGTCCTTGCCTCTCTTCATAAATGGTAGATTTCCCATCTCCTTTAATATCCTCTAGATGAATTCATGAACAAAGGCCAAGGGACAGGAGAAAGAGAGAAAGGAGGAAGAAATGATGTCAGCTCTTTCCTTCAGTTCTTAAAAATGCCAAAGACAAAACTTTCAGACAAGGTCGTTTCCTGGAAGAGGTGGGGTAAACATTCCCAGAGTCATGAGTTTTTAGATTTGAATGTTTCTAAAATGTTGATTGACAGAACCTTCTAATACATTTGTTATAAACGTGACATAAAGGGGAAAAATGTCCAGCATTTTGAGGAAGAAAGGGCTCTAAATATACATAACTGCATTTGAACAGATTCCTTTGCTTCCTCGTTGGCCTGGGCTGCAAGGCCACTGTCCTCTTATGAGCCCTAGGAAGCAGGACTGGCCTCCTGAGGACCCCAGCATTAGCCTCCAGGTTTGTGCTGGGCCCTCCTGAGACAACCCCAATCCAGACACTAGCTCCTATAAGTAGAGCACCTGAGACTCAGGGGAATTCCCTCAAAGCGTTCCAGCTTCTGAGCCAGAGAGGCCAGAAGTGGAAGCCTTTCTGTCGGACAGCTACAGCCCAGACTGGATGCAGGAACAGCAGGAACAGAGCAGTGGCCTCCTCCGTGGCATGGGGCCTTGTGCCCACCAATCCTGGCACCACTGAACCACTGACTCAAGTCCGTCCTCAGCTCCAGTGAGCCTCTTGTTATTGCCAGTGGCTGACGGAGAGGTGAGGGGAGAGGACGTCATGCAGGCGAGCTGGGAGGTAGCACCACGGTTTCTCAGCAGTGTTCGTGCAAATTATCACTATAATGCACCCGTGCAGGCCCAGCAGCCTGTGCAAGTATCACAGCACCATACAGACATGAATTCATGTGTCTTTAATAACAGGGAAATGGCAATGTGTCAATTTACACAGTTGTTTTTCTGCAGTTTTTTCTTTTTCTTTTTTTTTTTTTGAGCCATCTTCCCAAGTGTTCTCTGGGTTTTCCTCTTACCCGGGTCCCCTGTCTGCCATCCACAGGCTGGCATGAGCCACCCAGGCTGGGTCTGGGATCAGCCGAGGGCCTGGGCTGGTGCCGGCACCGCCCCTCTCCGCGAACGGGCCCTGCATTCGCATCATTAGTTCATCACCATGGAAGAACTGGGCTGTCAAGCTGACCTACTTTTCTTGTTTGCCCACAGCAGGCTAAGCCTGTTTAGCCTCATCCAGAGGGGCTGGGCAGAGCAAGTTGCTTTCCGAGTCATACAGATGGCAGTCTTCTGAGTGAGTGTGGTTGAATCTGTTTGCCCTTTTTGCCCTTAGTCTGCAGAGTTAGGGCCCAGCACCCAGGATGGCTTGAGTCCAGGTCCAAGCACAGGGGCATCCTGCAACCCATATTCAGCCTCTCCCGAAGAGATCCTGCATTAGGATGAATTATTGCGGGAACCAATGCCAGGCTTCTTTCCAAACTTTAAACACAGATTCCTAAATGGAAGCTCTTCATATTCTATACTAAGCCCTAAGAACATCAGCCACTTGCAGAGATGCCAGGAGGGTGGGACCCATGCCTGTGCTTGAGGGGTTTACCATCCAGTGGGGGAGGGTTGTGAACAGCTAAAGCCAAGGAGAAGCAGAAACAGAAGAGGATAGGGATGAGCCGTGGGGGCGGAGGAAGATGCGCTAGTAGGGTAGAAAGTGTTGGAGAGGGGGACAATGTGATGAGGATGGGGCTAAAGTCACAGACTGGCAGCTTGTCATCTGAGGGTTTGAATGCTACGATATGGAACCATGTGAAGTGCTAGTAGATGTACATGTTATCCCCCCACCCCATAGTTACTACCTTTATTCTTTGCTGAAATATTGCTATATTGCTGCCTGTGAACATAGGATAGTATCTGTTAGAGTTGTTCAGGGGAAAATAGTTAAGATCAGACCCAGACTGTCATGATTAAATAAGCTAATGTACAAGAAAACCACTAGCCAGAGCTTCATGTGTAGTTTATCTCTCAAGCTCATGGATTTTGTGTGTAGCAACATGCCTTGGGTCCTGGGCCTGTGCCTTCTAATTCTGATGCCATGACTTCTGACTCAGGCGGACATGTCTTGGACTCTCCTTGACACCCCGAAGCCACCACCCAGAGCTTTGGAGGAGGAATCGGGCCAGTGGGTGAATTATGCCTTAACTGGGGCCACTTCTTTAGACATTTGCAGAAGGAGGAACTCAGTCTCTTTTTAAAAAGAAAAATATGTACTTCTCTTTTCTCTTGCAGTTTCCCCAGCATTATTCAGAGGCAGAGTGACAGATGTAAGGAGAGGGATCTAAAACATCTTTAATATACAACATGAATATCTGAATGGACATTGAGAAACTGGAGATTTCTAGTCCTGCTGAGGCAAAACCCAGATGACCTAGAGATGACATAAAAGTCAGTCATTTCTACCTGTCCCATTACCGGTGATGGTAATGTTTGTCACTCAATTAAGGCAGTAGCTCTTCTTTAGACATTCAGCAAACATTTGTTGAATACCTGCATGGGACTCTGAGTCTTGGTGTTCGAAGAGGGAAAATGGAAATACTCGGCCCTACATTGCCTAAGCCCCTCACTAGGGAGAGCTGTAAGCTCTTGGGAAGGGCTTGCCACGGGGCTTTCTGTTTGTTGAGGTTCACCCTGTATCCAGTGGCTCTTCTAGCACAGGCAGAGACATGCCCTTTGCCGTGTGACATTCGAGGAGACGACCAGTTTTTTTCCCTACTGACCTATGATCCCCACATCCCAGCTTCTCTGCCTACTGGTTGGTCTTCCTGACATTAGTTTTGTTCTTGTGTATTTGATCCATGCACACATTTTTACCACACCGGATATCCTGAAGTTGGGCTGGTTGGGGTTTTGGGAGAGGCATGTCTAGGGTTGGTTCACTCTGTGGATTAGGATCTAGTTTTATCAAGGTGGTGGGAGAAAGGCCTCACCAGGCAGCAATCACCAATGGATCCCAAATTCCCAGCTGGGCCTGCATCCAACACAACCAACCAGGGTTTTCAGACAACTCAGATTTTAAAAAGAAAAGCAGCAACCTGTCAGTTTGGTGACCTAGCAGATACATCTCAATGCTTTTTACTTTTTAATTGACTTTTTAAAAATGGTGAATTAATGCCATTTTCCGTATGAATGCATCATTGTGTAGATTTGTGTAGATGCCTTGGAGACGTCCCCTGAGATTGAGAGCGTGGGGTGGGCATGTTCGGGGGCGGGGAGGGATATGTAGAGCAACTAGAAGGATTGAGGTTTTCCTTGCGTGCACACCCTCCTCCTGGCAGCGTGCAGTGGTGAGTTCCTGGTTCATTGGGAGTGAAATGGGCACCCTCCTGCTTCTGTGTGCATACTGTATGAGGTATGTAGCTTTGCCAGATCTTAGTGTGACACACCAGGATGACAGCTAGCAAGGTCACGTCTCTGAGGGTTGTTAGGCCCCAGCCCTGGTATAATGCCTCTGCAAGGCATGTTGGTCCCCTACAGTGGGCCGGCTGTGTCCAGGGAGCAGGCTGGGCTCAGAGGTAGTGCGAGCTCTCAGCTGGCCTCAGGGCCCAGCCAAGGCCCCTCATCATCTCTGACTATAGGGACAGGTGGGTGCAGGGAAGGGGTGGCAAACTTAGTAACGTTGATCTCCTTGATAGTTTCTACCCCTGAATGCACCTCCACACAAAATTGTGCAGGCCTTCCCAGGGACCCTAGCCTACGGGGAATCTCGGGGCAAGGAGAGGTGCAGGTGCTCTGGGCAGTACCACAGGTGTCCCTGTACCCTCAGGTCATCAGGCCCAAATACAGTGAGGAGCCAGCCACTCAGAGCCACTTGAGGGGCTCCAAATGCCCCATTTTCTCATGCCCCAGGGCCTTTGAACAAACCATTCCTTCTGCTTGCATGCCTCTTCCAGGCTCAGCTGAATTGCATGATACAGTGACAGTGGAAGGAGTGGAGGAGGATCCAACATCACAGATACTTTAACAGTGAATATGTTAAATCTAATACATCATAAGAGAGTCCCGGGTGTGAAGGAAGAGTGCTCCTTGCTGCTGGTGCTGTCCCATCTGCTCCCTGCGGGGCCCCTTGCAGCCCGTGAGCTTGACTTGGCCTTGGCTGAGTCAGCAGGGGTGGTGGGCAGGAGACCCCTGGCTGCACAGGGAGGGCCAGCAGTGTGCTGTCTGCTTAAACTGTAAGTAAAAGAAGTGAGGATGGTCCAGGCGCAGTGGCTCACGCCTGTAATCCCAGCACTTTGGGAGGCCAAGGCGGGTGGATCATGAGGTCAGGAGATCGAGACCATCCTGGCTAACACGGTGAAACCCCGTCTCTACTAAAAATACAAAAAATTAGCCGGGCGTGGTGGCAGGTGCCTGTAGTCCCAGCTACTCGGGAGGCTGAGGCAGGAGAATGGCGTGAACCCGGGGGGTGGAGCTTGCAGTGAGCCAAGATTGCGCCACTGCACTCCAGCCTGGGCGACAGAATGAGACTCCATCTCAAAAAAAAAAAAAAAGAAGTGAGGATGACAGGAGAAGGTAGATGGTGCAACATGAGGGTGCTTTCTACCAACAAGGTGTGCAGCATTGGACACGCATGACCACGTGACCTGCAGCTCTGATGGTGCAACATGAGGGTATGTCCTACCAACAAGGTGTGCAGCATTGGACATACTTGACCACGTGACCTGCGGCTCTGAAGGTCCCACCTGTTCTCGTTCTAAAGTCACCATTTCTGACCGCTGTGCTGTGGAAGGGGAGGCAATTAACCAGATGAGGCGTCCCAACAGATTCTCCTATCGATTGTGAAAAGTGGGTCCACTTCAGCTTACAGATGAGGTCATCATGCCCAGGCTCCAAGGCCACCACACAAGTGAAGGCAAGAGCACTGAGGACATTTCAACCTAGATCTGGCTAGTTTCCAAACTAATTCTGCTGCCTCAATTAGCAATTCACATCAAACCTCCTACGTTTTGATTAAATGTTATTTGAAACTCTTGATATTAAACCCAAGATTCCACAGTCTAGGTGTCCAAAACTAATTTGACTTCCTGTTTCAAGGGCACCTACTTTTTCTCTCCTTGCAAACTTGAGCACAGTGAAGATGAGCATTTCTGGACCTGAAGGAGCATTTGGGGAACAGTTCCATGGAGGGAGATGCTTGCTGGAGCAGTATTTTGTGGATTCATTTCGGCTTGTCTGTGGCAGCCGAACAGCGGTTTCCAACAAAGGCTTTCACTGACTCAGCTCCAAGCATGACTCGTAAATCTCCTTTTCCCCTCTTGCTGATTTTTCTAGGCATCTATTGTCCACACCCTGACCACACACTGTCACCCATCAGAGTCCCCAGTTGACTCAGGTTTACACTGTGCCATCCGAACTCTTGATAGAGAGTCCCCCTAAAAGGAACCTGAGGTGATTGCAACATAAATGTCAAAGGTTGCAAGAATAATATGTTGTGTTAGGATGGCCCTTCCATCCAGATATCATGGCCGTTTCTATCTTGAGAATTATTTGCTGACCAAACGATGTTACGGTACATTTACTTAATAACAAATTTTTCAACTTTCTTCATCCATTCCTTCACTGCATATGTCACCCTCTCTCTGAATAATGAATCATCAGATTCTTGGAAAAAGGAAATCATGAAGGAGGAACCATGGTTGTAACAGGCAGATAAAGCTTCAGCTTGGTTTTTTAGACACTCATGGTAGCGTTTGCGTATGGTCACGACGCTCATGAGAGTCTTGTCTTGGTTTCTTCTAGCCATCTGGCTCTATGAGGCTCCAGCAAGCACTGTGAGACCCGGCTCCTTGGGACAAGGCTGGAGAGGGCTAGTGTTAGGATTGGATCTGTCCGCCTTGCCGTTTCCAGGTCAGAGAATGTGCCAGAATGCGATGAGAACTCCCTAGTTGGAGGGGAATTGGGATTGCAGGAGCTGCCGGCTCTCAGGCTTTCACTGTCCATCTCCTTTAGAAATTTATTTTTTATTTTATTTATTTATTTTTGAGACAGAGTCTCGCTCTGTCGCCCAGGCTGGAATGCAGTGGCGTGATCTCAGCTCGTTGCGGCCTTTGGCTCAGGTTCGAGTAATTCTCCTGCCTCAGCCTCTTGAGTAGCTGGGATTACAGGCGTGCACCAACACACCCGGCTAATTTTTTGTATTTTCAGTAGAGACAGGGTTTCACCATGTTGGCCAGCTGGTCTAGAACTCCTGACCTCAAGTGATCCTCCCACCTCAGCCTCCCAAAGTGCTGGGATTACAGGCATGAGCCACTGTGCTTGGCCTTAGAAATTTATCTTTTCTCACTGAATGAATCATTGCAACACCAAAAGCCATTCCCTGGAGAGGAAGAATCACAATATGGAAGTTATTTCCTAGCTTCCCCAAATGACAAAGGAAGATAAGTGAGCGTCGCAGTTCATCAGCAACTGTTGCTCAAAGGCTTTTTATTCCTTAACATAATGAGGAAAAATCATTACCAAGCTCCCATGTGTGAGATACAGACGTTAATCCAAAACGACATGAGGTCCCCTCACCAGGGACTGGCTGGGAGGACAGAAGGTACACACTCTGTCAGCAATAAATAAACCCCCATCAATTGGGGAGATGTGTGTGCTCGGTTTTGCCTTTTATGATTCCAACTTGTTCTTGTTTTCTGTATTTTTTTCTTTTGATTAAATTCTACCAGGCTTGGTTGGTATGGTGGGGAAGAGTGTTAGGATTTTCCAGCTAACTTGGGACCTGTAATTCAAACCAGTTCTCAGCCAATTTCAATACATCATGATTTTATGTTTGTGAAAACATAGGCCTTGCAACACAACAGGCTTGGGGTAGTCATTTCAGGGAAAATTCATGATGATACAAAGTGACCCACTGGGCCTATAAAGACTTTACAAAAAATTCTAAATTAAAAGACACTGAAGAGGAAAGTTTAGTCATGATTCCAGTGATTCTTTAACATGGTTTGGCAAACTGCTGTCTGGGGACCAAATCTGGCCCACAACCTGTTTTCGTAAATAAAGTTTTATTGAAACACAGCCATGCCCACTCATTTACATGTTGTCTATGGCTGCATTGCACTATAATGGCAGAGTTGAGTGGTTGCAACAAAGACTGGATGCTCTGCACCTAAAATAGTTACCAGGTGGCCCTTTGGAGAAAAGGGTTGCTACCTCCTGCATGAGTGGAGTAACATGCCTTTCCGTGCGTGCTGCATGAGGCCCTCTCTGGAGACCTGGGTGAGCTGCTAGTCCCTGGGGGAGACTGTCACTTGTATGACTCATTAGTCTTCTGTCTCACTGCTGACGCACTTGGGACCCAGGGCGGATATGCCGTGACAAAATAATCCTGCTGCCATTTCCAGGTCCCCATTTGCCAGGGGCCAGAATTCTAATCAGTTGTGTAGTAGGTGGCTGTGAGAAAGAATGTTCTAAAGCCTTTGGGGCAGAAATTTCACCTGGGTGTGTGAATGTCATTTGCAGGCTTCACTTTTGTCCTTTGCTTCAGTTAGAGTCAACAGATTTTTTGAGGGTCTGCTGTGTGAAGGAAAACCCCAGTCATTTCACCTGATAGTCATTCCATTCCCTTCTCTCCTTCCTCACAACCTCACAATGGCCGGTTGCTTTCCTGTTTAGTTATGAGCGGCTCAGGGTCAGTGATAACCAGGTCCATGCATGTTTGTGTCTCTCCACAAGGTCAGACTTTTATTGACGTGATTTCAATCACAAAAGCTGGAAGCTCCATTGAGTTCCCAAGGAGGAACTTCCCCTTACTACTTCCCATTCACTTAGGAGTCAGAGCCGCGGGCACACAGGCTCAAGCCACTCCACAGGTCAGTCAGTGTTGCAAACCATGCATAATAGTACACTTATCAATAAATAAATGATTAAACATTTCACAATAAATGAAGTAACATTTAACATCAAAAGAAAAGGGTTAATGGACCAGTCCAGGGAGAGCAACATGAAAAAAAAAAGAATGTCCTGGCCTGGTCTGGGCAGTCCATTGGTCTCACAAGGAAGAGTCTTTGATGTGGGCAGAGCATTGGGCAGTGGATGCTGGGTGCTGATCACAAGCGACAGCAAGATGGAGTCTGTGGGGACAGCCATTTCTAGCTGGTGAAGTACTGCTCTTATGGCCGCAGAGTCCTCTGGTGAGGACTGAGTGGAGGAATGTACTTGGTTATGTCCTTGTTGGAAGCAGTCTTCATTGATTAGGCAAAACATCCAGTCTTGTTGGCAAGGTGCCTTTTAAAATGTAAGATGGAGTCTTTCTCTAAGATGGAGTTTACTGTGTCAAGGGTACTGTATACAGTTATCACTAGCTAGTCCAGTATTCTAGACAGCGTATGTGTGTCTGTCTGTCCATCATGCGTACACACACACACATACACATTTTCAACACTGGTAGAAGGGAATGATTATCCTGTTTCTCCCAAAGACACTTGTTGGGCTTAAGTACCAGTTTCTACTGTGAGCCCTTTAATTCATGATCATTAGTGATAGTGTGATTAAAATTCTGCAGCTACAATTTTGTGATGACTTATTTGTGCCGGGGACTGTGCTGGGGGCTTCCCTTGGACTCTCTTATGCTGTCTCACAGCCAAACAGTGAGAAAAGCTCTTCTGTTCTCTCACTTTGCAGTTGGGGAGCTAGGGCTGGGAGCATCACACTTGTCCAAGGTTATACAGAGATACTGAAGGGCAAAGCCTGGGTCGGTCTCAGTTTGGGTCGCCTGACCCCAGGCCACCACTGCCTTTCTCCCTTTCACAGATGTGGATGCTGGACCCAGGAACTCTGACACCCAGTGTGCCCCAGTAGCTCTGCCTGCCAGCAGCAGGGGTGGCTGTCTGCCAATTCCCTTAGGAGTTCCAGCCCTCCTCCCCGCCCCTCCACACTCAGTGCTCCACTGGCCTTGCTTGATTAGATTCCCCAGCTGGTCTGTTTACTGGGCCTGGCAGAGCTCCTTACCCCCATGCCCCCACTCAGTGGTCCTCACAGTCCTGTTTGCAGCAGCCACAGGTAGTCCCTAGGGGTGGGGCAGACTCAGGCTTCAGCTGGAGCCCCTGCCTGCGGGTGCCTCTTGGCTGTAAGGCACTCTTCCTACCAATATGGCCTTTTCTGTCTCTGTTTAGGAGCCCCTCTCTGAAACCTTAGGTCTGTGTGACCCCAGAGTCCATTTCTGTTTCACCCCTGGTGACCTCCTTACTGTGCAGAGAATGTGTTCGTTGAAATTCAAAGTAGATAAGAAAGGCTGAAGCTCAGTGTCACCTCCCTTAGCAGGGGCTCAGTGGCCACAGTGTGAACAGAAGGGGTAGGACAGTTAGGTGGGGCAGGTGTGCAATGAATGGAACTCACCTAGAGCTTTCTGTGCCCCAGGCATCATGCTGGGTCCTTTATTGCACACATACCTGTGACCTGCTTCCTGTTTGCACCTTGCACAATTGCTGCCTGGTGGGTGTTAGCTGCATTGTGTTAGGAATGAGGGGAACGGGCTCATGAGGTTTAAGGGGCCTACTCAAGATCATAGAGCAAGTAGGTTGGAATGGAGATTTAAATCAGACTGACTCTGAAGTCGGAAACCCCCTATTCTGAGCAGCAGTGGCTGGAGAAAGGCCTCCTGAGTCAGTGCCAGGAGGCAGAGCCCAGGGTCTGCTCTGTCCCCAAGCCTGTGTCTGTGGGCAGGCCACTTAGCCTTGCTGGGGGGTGGTGCTGCCTGATTTATGAGTGGAGGATAACTATAGCCAGCCCATTCCACCCACAGAACTGATGGAGACAAAATGAGATTATGTTTTTTCAGAACTTGGCAGCTGCCAGGGGTTGGTGAGGGACCCATTGGGCCTTCCTGAAGAGCCCTGGCTGCCAGTGCTGTCTGAGTGGATTTTCCCTCTAGTCAGTAGCTCCTGCACATGCAGAAGTTTTTGTTTTAATTTTAGTCACCAGGATATAACTGTCCCTTCAAATGTACTTTGTAAGCACTATTACCTTGGAGCCACCACGATCATGGGGAGGTTTGTGGGAGTGAATGTCAGGTAGTGGCACAGGAATTCAGATGGGGGTTTGGCCCTGGCTTTGTCCTTCCTTTCCTCCCTCCCTCCCTTCCTCCCTTCCTTTTCTTCTTCATTCCTCATGCATTTATTGAGCACCTAATATGGGTAAGGAGCTTGTATTAGTCCATTCTCATGCTGCTATAAAGGACTGCCTGAGACTGGGTACTTTATAAAGAAAAGAGGTTTAATTGATCCACAGTTCACATGGCTGAGGAGGCCGCAGGAAACTTACAATCATGGCGGAAGGGGAAGCAAACACGTCCTTCTTCACATGATGGCAGGAAGGAGAATTGCTGAGCAAAATGGGGAAAAGCCCCTTATAAAACCATCAGATCTCATGAGCACCCACTCCTATCATGAGAATAGCATGAGGGTAACTGCCCCCATGATTCAATTACCTCCCACCTGGTCCCTCCCAGGACACATGGGGATTATGGGAACTAAATTCAAGATGAGATTTCAGTGGGGACACAGCCAAACCATATCATAGCTGGGCGAGCCATCGTGAAATGGGTGAAGATGCAATTTGCCTAATCCTTGCCATCAAAGTAGAGAACCTGTTTTTGAGTGTCTGCTGCAGGCCAGACTTTGCAAACTTAAGTTCATTTAAGTTTCACCGCTGTCCTCTGAGATAGGTGTCTGTCACTCATGTTCAAAACCTCCAGTGCCTTCCCGTCTCACATAAAGCAAAAGCCACAATGCCCCTCTGCCCCTGGCTCCACCTCCCCCTCACCAAAGCAATCACCGGGCTGGCCTCTGGGCTGTTCCTCGCTTTCCTTGCTGTCTGGGGGAGGCACCCTCACTGCTCACTCCCACACTCCCTTCAGGTCACAGCTCACATAGCATCTCATCAAGGAGGTCTTCCAAGACTCCCTAAAACATCAGAACAAGACTCCCCGAACCCCGTCCCACCCAGGATTCACCTTTTCCTGCACTGCAGTGATAACCAAAGAACAGGCTCTGTGTTTACTTATTTGCTTGCCTGCAGTTTTCCCCAACTCCCCTGACACATGCATCCCCCGCCTCATGTAAGCACCATGAGAGTAGCGGCTTTGCTCACAGTGGGTTCCCCCTTGCCCAGGCACTCAGGGAGTATCTGTTGAATCACTGTATATCACATGCAGTTGGCACATTTGTGCTTTGGCATATACATTCTCCTGCCTCATCACAGAGCCCAAGAGGAGAGGCAAATAGAAGGAGATAGTACACACGGTGCATGGATCAGAGACCTGCACATTGTTAGTTTTCCTAAAATTGATCCCCAAATTCAATTCATTCTCAATCAAAATCGCATCAAGCTATCACTTTTTTTTTTTGAGGCACAGGGTTTCACTCTGTTGTTTAGGCTGGTGCTCACTGTAACCTTGAACTCCGGGCTCAAGCAGTGTTCTTGCCTCATCCTCCCAAGTAGCTAGGACCACAGGTATGCACCACCATGACAAGCTAATTTTTACTTTTTTGTAGAGACGGAATCTTGCTGTGTTGCCCAGACGACTCGTGGCCTCAGGCAATCCTCATGCCCCAACCTCCCAAAGCAATGATATTATGGGCATGAGCCACTGCACCCAGCTGCATCAGGCATTTCTATAGAAATTGACAAGCTAATTCTAAAATTTATGTGGCTGTGCAACGACTTAGAATGGCCAAGGTAAACTTGAATAAGAACAACGTTGGAAGGCCCACCCTACATTTATGTCAGTAATTACTGCACAACTTTAGGAGTTAAGATAGTGTGGTACCGGCATAACAATAGACAAAGGGTGTGGTGGAATTGGGAAACATGGAGTTAGTTTGTTTAAACAACAGAGGAGTTATATTTTCAAGTGAAATGCTCAATATATTTCCAGATGAAGGGCCTCTAAATGTAAAGCAATGGCTCCAATTGTTAATCTGATACAGGTTCACTCATTATATATCTAAGTCCAAAAGTACAGGCAAAAATCATATAATTTTTTTCAGCGTAATAATTGGATCTACCACTTTAAATTTAGATGTCTTTCACCTAAAAAAAAAAAAAAACAAACCTGAAAGTTGAAGGAAAACACATTGTGCATATTACATGTAAATGTAACTAACATACCTCTTATGAGTGAGTTTATCGCCACTTCAGTCGGGTGGCCAAGGCTGGCATCCACAGTGACAAGCCATGTTGACAGCATGATGTGATAAGAAGGACACTTTATTTCCTGGGTCTTCCTCTCAAAAACCCGTATTCTGAGCCTGACTTTGAGAAAAACATCAGACAAACCCGAACTGAAGAACATTCTACAGATACTCCTCAAAATTGTCAAGGCCTGAGAAACTCGCAGAGCCAAGGGGTGTCTAAGGAGATGTGCTGACAAAGCGTGCTGGGGTGTCCTGGATAGAGTGCTAGAGTGGAAAACGGACGTTACGTAAAAACTGAGGAAGTCTGAGCAAGTTTGTCTGAAAATTATGGACTTCTTTTTTTTTTTTTTTTTTGAGACAGAGTCTGGCTCTGTCGCCCAAGCTGGAGTGCAGTGGCGTGATCACGGTGCACTGCAACCTCTGCCTCTCAGGCTCAAGCGATTCTCCTGCCTCACCCTCCCAAGTAGCTGGGATTACAGGTGTGTACCATCACATGGGCTAATTTTTGTATTTTTAGTAGAGATGGGGTTTCACCGTGTTTCCCAGGCTGGTCTCGAACTCCTGACCTCAGCTGATCCACCTACCTTGGCTTCCCAAAGTGCTGGGATTACAGGTGTGAGCCACTGGCACCTGGCCTGGACTTTTCTTAATAAGAAGGTATCAGTGTTGCGACAAATGCACCATACTAATGTAAAATGTTAATAACAGGAAACTGGGTGTGGGGATAAGGGAACTTTCTCTACTCTCTTTGCATTTTCTGTAAATCTAAAGTTGTTCTTAAAAATGCGGTTTATTTTTTAATAAGTTTATCTTATGTGTCTTTCACCCCACAGACATCCTGATTCTGTCCTGCAGAATTGAGACACATAGGATAAATGAAGCTAAATATAGTCCATAAATAATGCATATAAGATCACACACTATTTGATGAAAGTGCTAATGCAATTCAACAGGGAAATAAATGCCTTTTAAACAAACTATTCTGGAGGGATGTCCATATTGGGGGCGTGGTGGGGGTGGTGGTGAATAATGTCCGAGCCCTATCCAACACTACACATAAAATTTAAGTTGCAATGGACTGTGGATCAAAATGTGAAAGCTAAGTGATGAAGCTTCTAGAGGAAAACATAGGATAATTCTTCACGACATTGAGGTGGCAAATATATTTTAGAATACAAAAATCGCTAACCATAAAATAAAAGGTTGATAAATTAGACTTTATCAAAATTTAAAACTGCTCATCAGAAGACACCATCCAAAAAGCACCAAGGCCACCCACAGACTGGGAGAAAATGTTCACCATTCATATTTTCTGACAAAGTACTTGTACCTGGTAGAGATAAACTTCTATGATCAGTATGATGAAGACTAACAGTCCAATTTTTTTAAGCAGGCAAAAGAATTAGACATCTTACAAAAGAAGATATCTAAATAGCCAGTGAAAAGTGCTCTGCATCATTAGTCATCAGGGAAATGCAAATCCCAATGAGATATCATAACACACCCACGTAAATTACTAAAATTAAGAAATATTACATGTTAGAATGGAGCCACTGGAACTCCTTGTACACTACTGGTGCAAATATGAAATTGTACGTTCACTTTGGAAAACAGCCTGGCAGTTTTTAATAAAGTAAGCATACAGCTACCCCGTGTTCCAAGAATGACACTCCTAGATATATACACCCAAGAGGAACGAGTGCTTATTTCCACAGAGACTTCTATATGACTCAACACTGGTGATGTTAATGTTGACCAGTAGGTGAAAGTGGTGTCTGCCAACCTTCTTCCCTGTAAAATGTTTTTCTTTTGTAATTAATAAATACCTTGAGAGAGATACTTTGAAACTCTGCAAATATCCTGTTTCTCCCCAAGCTTTTTCACATTAATTTTAGCATCCATCGGTGGATCTTGCCTGCAACAATGATTACTATGGTATGCCGATGGTGATTTTCTTTTCTTTTCTTTTCCCCTCCCCTCCCCTCCCTTCTCCTCTTCTCTTCTCTTCTTTTTCCTTTTTGTGGAGAACAGTGCCTCACTATATTCCCCAGGCAGGTCTCAAACTCCTGGGTTCAAGCTATCCTTCCCACTCTCCCACCCTAAGGGCTGGGATTACAGGCATGAAGCATGAAGCATGATGGTGATTTTCTATTGCCATTGTTCCTTCTACATTTATTAATTGGAATCTTCTGTAAGAGGAAGCTGTCTCCCTCCCTCCTTCTACCTCCCCATTTGTTTATTTATCTGGGGGCTCTTTGTAAAGGTGTGGGTGGAGAGTAGGGAACCAAGAGGGACAGTGTGGTTACCTGAGGTGGGGAACGATAAAACAAATAAATAAGACTCATGAGTATTTAGTTTGTGGCACAGGCTATAATCAATACGGTTGTCACTCATTTTGTTGCTCAGGTTGTTCTGGGAACCCCTCTCAGCCTCTCCTTTCATCAGGCTCCCATAATTATTGTTACTGTTGATCATGATTTCTTGTGTGGTCAGTTGCTAGGTGCAGATGCCTGGATTTCAAACTGGGGGGGATGTTACAAAGCTTAAAAAGACTCCGGAGAGTTTGTGTTCTAGGAAAACCCAAGAAACCCAGAACTGGAAGAGCCCCAGAGAGATGAATGTTACCGGGCGTGTTCCCTTCTCTCTTCCCTGACGCTCCCCTGTGCAGAGGATCCTGCAGACATGGCTAAAGGAGATGCAGCAGGAGATCAGAGGGTGGGTGGAGAATGAGAGTGTTTATTCCCTTGATTCTTTTTAATTTTTTTTTTTTTTTTTGCAGGAAAAACTGCATAGAAAATCTAATGGATGAAGATGAGAAAGACAGAGCCAAGAGGTAAGATGCAGCTGTCCCCCTGCTCAGCAGAGGTTCCAGTAACCTGCTCGTTTTGTGTTTACAGAGCTTCTCGAAACAAGTCTGAGAAGAAGCGTCGGGACCAGTTCAATGTTCTCATCAAAGAGCTCAGTTCCATGCTCCCTGGCAACACGCGGAAAATGGACAAAACCACCGTGTTGGAAAAGGTCATCGGATTTTTGCAGAAACACAATGGTAAAGGTCACCCTTCTCTCTGTTTTTTTTCCAATATAAAGGCTTATTTGTGTCTCTTTTCTAGAAGTCTCAGCGCAAACGGAAATCTGTGACATTCAGCAAGACTGGAAGCCTTCATTCCTCAGTAATGAAGAATTCACCCAGCTGATGTTGGAGGTGAAATGCACTTTCAAAATAGCTTAAACAGTTAAGGAGCTTTCAAATGTTGCATTTTCCACAGGCATTAGATGGCTTCATTATCGCAGTGACAACAGACGGCAGCATCATCTATGTCTCTGACAGTATCACGCCTCTCCTTGGGCATTTACCGGTGAGTTTCCACTCCAATGGCCTTTACCGGTTGGTGTACCTTTGTCCTTTATTTTCTTTTTCAGTCGGATGTCATGGATCAGAATTTGTTAAATTTCCTCCCAGAACAAGAACATTCAGAAGTTTATAAAATCCTTTCTTCCCATATGCTTGTGACGGATTCCCCCTCCCCAGAATACTTAAAATGTAAGTTTAATTTTTCTGGTTTTACAAGCTAGCTTTCTCTCCTCTTCTTCCTTTAACGGCCCAGCTGACAGCGATTTAGAGTTTTATTGCCATCTTCTCAGAGGCAGCTTGAACCCAAAGGAATTTCCAACTTATGAATACATAAAATTTGTAGGAAATTTTCGCTCTTACAACAATGGTAAGCTTTAATTGTCATATAATTGTGACAGTACCTATGTGTCCTCTTCTTCCCAACCCCCCAGTGCCTAGCCCCTCCTGTAATGGTTTTGACAACACCCTTTCAAGACCTTGCCGGGTGCCACTAGGAAAGGAGGTTTGCTTCATTGCCACCGTTCGTCTGGCAACACCACAATTCTTAAAGGCAAGTACCTGAGAGGCAGTTCATTGTGCGGACAACTTTTTTTTTTTTTCTGCTTCCAATACAGGAAATGTGCATAGTTGACGAACCTTTAGAGGAATTCACTTCAAGGCATAGCTTGGAATGGAAATTTTTATTTCTGGATCACAGGTTTGAGAAAAGAAAAACATATTTGGGTTGGGCCTGATGACAAGTCCTCCTTGTCCTTGTGCAGAGCACCTCCAATCATAGGATACCTGCCTTTTGAAGTGCTGGGAACCTCAGGCTATGACTACTACCACATTGATGACCTGGAGCTCCTGGCCAGGTGTCACCAGCACCGTGAGTACCACTGCCCAGCCCAGGCATGGGGGGGTTATATGCGGAATCCATTTTCTACCGACAGTGATGCAGTTTGGCAAAGGGAAGTCGTGTTGCTACCGGTTTCTGACCAAAGGTCAGCAGTGGATCTGGCTGCAGACTCACTACTACATCACCTACCATCAGTGGAACTCCAAGCCCGAGTTCATCGTGTGCACACACTCGGTGGTCAGGTACCGCGCACGGGCAGGGGTGCGGCTGCGTCTCTCCACTGTGGTCTCTTAATTTCCTGTACAGTTACGCAGATGTCCGGGTGGAAAGGAGGCAGGAGCTGGCTCTGGAAGACCCGCCATCCGAGGCCCTCCACTCCTCAGCACTAAAGGTACGCCCATCCCTGCCAGATGGATACGGCAAGACATGAGGACTGTTTGATGTGTGTGTTTCAGGACAAGGGCTCAAGCCTGGAACCTCGGCAGCACTTTAACACACTCGACGTGGGTGCCTCGGGCCTTAATACCAGTCATTCGCCATCGGCGTCCTCAAGAAGTTCCCACAAATCCTCGCACACAGCCATGTCAGAACCCACCTGTGAGTGCGAGTCCATGGATGGGGAGTGGGATAAGTTAGAAGGTCATTCGTTGCTTTCTTACAGCCACTCCCACCAAGCTGATGGCAGAGGCCAGCACCCCGGCTTTGCCAAGATCAGCCACCCTGCCCCAAGAGTTACCTGTCCCCGGGCTCAGCCAGGCAGCCACCATGCCGGTAAGTGTGTGACCCCAAACTCCTCCACGGGTCAGTGGTAACAAAGCCCCTTTCTCTCCCACAGGCCCCTCTGCCTTCCCCATCGTCCTGCGACCTCACACAGCAGCTCCTGCCTCAGACCGTTCTGCAGAGCACGCCCGCTCCCATGGCACAGGTGAGTCTGGGACCCAGGAAAGGGCAGCCCCTATCTGATTATGTTTTTCGGCTCCACCTTGAAGTTTTCGGCACAGTTCAGCATGTTCCAGACCATCAAAGACCAGCTAGAGCAGCGGACGCGGATCCTGCAGGCCAATATCCGGTGGCAACAGGAAGAGCTCCACAAGATCCAGGAGCAGCTCTGCCTGGTCCAGGACTCCAACGTCCAGGTGATCCCCTTCCCGGGCTGGCCTCTGTCCCTCAACTTCACAGGCATTTCTATTCTGCTCCCAGATGTTCCTGCAGCAGCCAGCTGTATCCCTGAGCTTCAGCAGCACCCAGCGACCTGAGGCTCAGCAGCAGCTACAGCAAAGGTCAGCTGCAGTGACTCAGCCCCAGCTCGGGGCGGGCCCCCAACTTCCAGGGCAGATCTCCTCTGCCCAGGTCACAAGCCAGCACCTGCTCAGAGAATCAAGTGTGATATCAACCCAGGTAAATGTGCTCCTTGCCAGCTTCACTCCTTGGTCTTACCTTTCTCATTGAAATGATGCTCCAGGGTCCAAAGCCAATGAGAAGCTCACAGCTAATGCAGAGCAGCGGCCGCTCTGGAAGCAGCCTAGTGTCCCCGTTCAGCAGCGCCACAGCTGCGCTCCCGCCAAGTCTGAATCTGACCACACCTGCTTCCACCTCCCAGGATGCCAGCCAGTGCCAGCCCAGCCCAGACTTCAGCCATGATCGGCAGCTCAGGTACGAGACTGCCCTTGTTTAAAGGATAACCCTCAGTTTCCTATTTCCCCACCTCTGCTTAAAGGCTGTTGCTGAGCCAGCCCATCCAGCCCATGATGCCCGGGTCCTGTGACGCAAGGCAGCCCTCGGAAGTCAGCAGGACGGGACGGCAAGTCAAGTACGTGGACCCTGGCGGGAGGCAGGAGGCAAAGGACCTGTTTTCTCCTTCCCACGTGAAACAGGTACGCCCAGAGCCAGACCGTGTTTCAAAATCCAGACGCACACCCCGCCAACAGCAGCAGCGCCCCGATGCCCGTCCTGCTGATGGGGCAGGCGGTGCTCCACCCCAGCTTCCCTGCCTCCCAACCATCGCCCCTGCAGCCTGCACAGGCCCGGCAGCAGCCACCGCAGCACTACCTGCAGGTGGGTGCCACGGCCCAGGGGGCCCCCGTGCAACCTCTGAAGCCCTTTGTTCTTTTTTTTCTAGGTACAGGCACCAACCTCTTTGCACAGTGAGCAGCAGGACTCGCTACTTCTCTCCACCTACTCACAACAGCCAGGGACCCTGGGCTACCCCCAACCACCCCCAGCACAGCCCCAGCCCCTACGTCCTCCCCGAAGGGTCAGCAGTCTGTCTGAGTCGTCAGGCCTCCAGCAGCCGCCCCGATAATGCCCCGGCACTGAAGTCGGGACACAATCAGCTTTAACCAATGGATGAGGGGGGTGGCCACAGGAGATGGGGAGAGGAGTCTGAACTAAACCCCTGGCTTTTGTGCACACTGCATACGTTTCAGAACTCCTGGATGGTAACCATCTCTGGAGTGCAGCGCTTGCTGCAGTGGAAATGATCAGGAATACTGACCGTGTTTCTCTTGCCTCCGAGGTTCTTGGGCACACTCTATAGCCATACTGGACAGGAACCAGGTGCCCCGTGTAGGCATCGTCGGTCGGTTTGCCGTCAGAGATGGCGCATCTCGCTGCATCCCCCGAGAGTACACCGGTTGCTCTAGCCACCTGCGGCCCGCCCATCTGCGCTAGCTGGCCTTCACGCTCTTGATCGTCTTTCCTTTGTATTGGAGAAGGACTGGGTCAGAGATCTGTTGGAGAGAGAGAATAAAGAGATTATTTTTCATTATTTTTAAATGGTTGTTTTTGTTTTAATTTGCACAGCTACACAGAGGAAATAACTTAGGCACTTTCTGTTTTTTTTAAAAAAATAATAAGGTCTCATGGCTTCATTTAGAGACCACAGTAACAACAGCAGCCCACCAATCAGAGAAGCTGGTTGTTATTAACCAAGCTACAGATTCACACTTTCTGGCCTAAACCCTAATGGGATGAGGCTTTTCACCCCAGGCCATGCTGGTGGTGATTTTTTAGCCCCTAAATAAAACACTGGACTATTTCCTGTTTACTTCATTGATTGCAACTACAAAGGTGGACTCAAAGCAAAGCACAATCATGCCAGCCAACATTCCAGAATTCTGCTGAGAACTCCAAGTCTGTGAGGGGAGAGGTTTTACAAGCCAGACAGGCCTGGGGGACTGCAGTCCCCAAGGAGACCCTGCCACATGCTGGCCCTTTGAGTGAGAATGCTGCATCTTTCTACATATCTTCATGAGAATACTGAGAATTGGATTTTCCTTTTCAAAATGCACTTTGCTTTTTTTGTATGTTTTGTTATGTTGAGATGTTTCTAAAGAAAAGATTTTATGTAATTATAAGATGAAGCGTAGTGAATTGTACAGCTGTTGTAATAATGACCTATTTCTATATAAAATAAAATTGTATGGCTTATGTGTAAATTATTTTGTATCTGAGATACCAGTTCCTTTTCCCAAATATAAAAGTATAAAAGTTTTCTTGTGTTTTTCTGTGAGTGAAAATTTTGTAATAAATTAACAAATTTGTACAATTTCCTCTGTCCCTTGTTATACATCCCTGCATAC